TCCTGAGGCCTCCCCAGCCATGCAGAACTGTGAGTCAATTAAATCTCTTTTCTTTATAAATTACCCAGTCTCAGGGAAGTTCTATATAGCAGTGTGGGAACAGACAAACACACCAGCCCTCTCCACCATGGAGCTGGGATCTGAGGGCTGTTCACCTGGGACCCCACCACCGGCCGAGTCTAGACCAGCTGCCCCACTCTGAGCCCTGGATGTAGGAGTCAGTCCAGGGGTGAGATAGGATCCAGGGGAGCCAACCAGAGTGACTCCTTTGGGGTTTTGTCACTGCACGGATGGAGAAAGCTCTAGAAAGTCTAGGAGATAGAGCTGGGAGGATGATAACATGGAAATGCAGCCATGTTCTCCTCTCGTGATTAAAGTCTCACTGCCAGGGAAAGATTGGGGCTGATGCTGAGAAAGAAGGTGTGGGGGAAAGGAGGCTGAAACCTGGGTCATCTGTCTCCTGTTCTTCATGATCCTGGAACTTTGAGGGTGGGGGAGGGTGGGAGGGGACATGGGGCCACGGGCCTCTGTTCTTCAAGGCTCTGTTCTTCAAGGGACCTTTAAGAGGTGATTAGACCCTCTGGATCTGTCGGTTCTGGCACTTGCTCTGTAATTCAACCACCTCTCCAGCATCCTTCAAATACGCCTCTTTCCATGGGAGCAGATTTTGTTGGCTTTTGGCCACTGGCCCTTAAGTCCTGATTAGTATCTACCCCTTGAGTCCTCAGGGTGCTCAGGACAGAGGAAGTCACCAGAACAGGCAATAAGAAAGAGTGGAGAGGATCTCTGTTACCTTAAGACCCCAGTGAGCCTCCTCCCTGCTTCCCAGTCACAGACTCTGGACAGAAACCCTGCCCCCCGCCCCTGGCAAGATGCCAGCTCCCTTCCTGGTCCTGATGTCACAGGTCCCTGGACATGACCTCCCCACCAGGGCAGGACCCCAGCTCCCTTCCTGGTTGTGATGTCACAGGTCCTGACATTCCACAGTGTCCTGGAGACCAAGGATGGGAAACTGTCAACCTTCAGAACGTCCTTCTCCCTCAGCTGGAGGGAGCATGGCAGTGAGCCAAGGAGACGGGACCCTCTGCTTTGTCCTCCTGCTGTGCTGTTGGCAAGAAACTGAGCTCCGGCCGAGAACCGTGATTCCAGGTAGGGCCCCACAGGGATGTCTCAGCAGAAAGAGGACATGAATCCCCTAATTCCTGTCTTCTAGATGGTGAAACCAAGGGAAAGTAACTGCACATGATCACAAGGTTAAGCTCTTAAGGACACAAAACAAGACAGAAAAATTTCATCCAGTATTGGTTTCAGGGACCCACAGCAAAGTTTGTAACTGACCAGCCTGCCAGTCTGGCTTGAAAAGCAGGCTTGAAAGTGAGTCCTAAACCCACATTCTATCCTGTGATTGTTAAACTGTAGGGTTTTTATTTCCTTCTAGGTTCACCTACTGAAATACCATTCAGTTCAAAACAGGAGGATATGTCTGAATTATTAGGTAAGGAAGCCCCTCCTATCAACCTCTGGCCTACTCTAACGTGATCTTGTGTGCTTCTCCCAAGATGAAATTCTGGTCCAGGAGATTTTAGATCTGAATAAAACAACACCGAGCGAAATGCCAAGTACAGCATCAACATTATCAACACCGTTACGTAAGGAGAAAAGCAAGCACACCCCTTTCTAATTCCCCATTTTTTTCCATGTTCTTCATTGAAGATGCTGGTATTGATGAGAATTATCAAGCTGGTGGTTCTGAGAATTACCATGAATTATTAGAGAATTTACAATTCTCTCCTGGCATTGAGGTCAAAATTTCCAATGATGGTAAATGCAACCCAGTAATTACCCCTTCCCAATTTCCCCATTTTTTCCATATTTGTCATTAAAGAAGCCAATGCTAATGCAAATCTCCATGGCGATCCTTCTGAGAATTATCGTGGGCCACAGGTGTCTCCTGGCAGTGAGAAGAGTGTTTCCAGTAAAGGTAAATGTGCCCTGCCCACACTGAGAGCTCTGTCCCTCACTCACTTCCCTCTGTTTCCCCATAGCAGACGGAATCTCTCTCCACACTGAGCTGCCTGGAGTTGGAAGAGGAGTGATACCGGCACTCTCATGGCCGCCACAGCTGGCACCAATGCTGGGTCTCACCCAAAGTCCCACAGCTGCCCAGACAAGCACAGTACCAGAGCTCATCCAAGGTCTGCAGCTGCTACTGCCTAACTGCCATTGAAGTGATCATTGTACTTATTGTTTTCCCCACAGAAAAGAATTCAAAGAACACTCAGTATGAAAATCTATCCATTCTGGACCAAATCCTTCAAAATATTGGAAGATCTTCAGGTAGATTGGAAATAATAGATAAGTGTCTTCTCTGCCAGTCTCAAAATCTCCTCTTTCCACACAGGAAACATTTTCCATAAAGAGCAGCAGAGGACCAGCGCACAGAGGAGGAGCCAAGGCAGTCAGTGAGGCCGCAGCCCCAGACCCCCTGCGCAGGAGAGGAGCCTGCTAGAACCCCCACCCACCAGCCTCCGGAACAGGGCACTTGTGTGCACACGCCCACGTTCTCTGAACCATTCCACATAAAGGAAAATCGTTTATTCACACGATCCCAATTGGAGTTGGTTTATTTAAGTGTTAA